TCCACGTCCCGCCCCCTTCCTCTTCCTGCCTCCTCATCTCCCTTAAGCATCCTCTTCTCCAACCTCCCGTCACCGTTTACTCTGCAAAATTGACAGCACTTAGACGAGGCTTGGGGGCAGGGAGCAGTGTTGGGAGAGGGCTCCCCAACCCCAGGCTCGGACTGTTCTCTGCTGGGACCACCCAGGGTCGGACACCCAAGGGTGCCTGGCAGGTCGCAGAGTTGGCAAGCCGGGCCTCGTATGGGGACTCGGGTGAGGGTGGCGAGTACTGGTTCCGAACGCACGCAGGGGAGAAGGGAGGGACGCGGCGCTGACCCTTCCAGGTCAGCTGGAGTTGACCCGCCCACCTGGGCTTTTCAACCCCAGTCCGCGAGTTTCTTTCTTGAAGGTGTGGGGGCTAGATTCATTCACGTGCTTCGTAATGAAATAATCCAAAAAATAGGACCAAAGCGCCCACTGGCAGGAGCGAGGGCGGGGCGCCGCGCTCTATAATTATTTTCTAAGATGATGGGGGAGGTTTGTTGCACGCGACAGCCCGCTGAGGAGGCGGGGACCGAGCTACAACGCGGTTCGGATTTGGCGGGGGTTTTTTTCCTTAAAAAAAAAAAAAAAAAAAAAAAAAAAGTCTGGGGGAAGAAAAAAACTAAAATTCTTAAAAAAAAAAAAAAAAGGCTATTATCAAACTGATTTCTCCCTTTTTGTATGCCGGATGCTGCATGAGTCTGAAACACCAATAAACGGAGACTGCATGAGACTCGCCTCCAATCTCGGTTGGTTCCTGCGTTCGTCCCGCCGGCCCGGCGGTGCTGCCTTTCTGGCAGAACCTTACTGGGTGGTATACGCATGCGACTTCCCGGTGGCCATCTTTACTGTGGGCTGAAGCCTGTGCGCTTACTCGCGCATGTGCAAGCCTTCCCTCGCTTTCCTCTTCCAAGTAGCCTTGCCTAGAGCGGAGCCTCCCGCGCCATTTCTGTGCGCCTGCGTAGCGTGACCCTGCGCAGCCTGGGAGGCGGGTCTTAGCTCCAGGTGCGTACGGCATCTGACTTGACGTGGCCCACAACTGAAAGGTCTGGGGAGAAGGCGCCGTGTCCGGGTGTGGAGAGGGGCGTCGTGGAAGCGAGAAGAGTGGCCCGTCCCTCTCCTCCCCCTTTCCCTCTTTCGGAAAGTGGTTTCTGCGGGGCCCGGGAGCCTCGGAGTACCGAACCTCGATCTCCGGGGCGGGGTCCTTGGTGGGGACTGAGCGCCCCCTCCCGGGGACGGGCGGTCTGGCCGCGGAGTCCCCTGCGGGAGCGTGATTGGCTGGAAACGGTCCCGAACCCCCAGGGGAGCCCGATCCCTGGGGGACCCTGGCTTCGGACTCCAGTATCTGTCGTCGCAGGGTCCCTGCCCTAGTGGCCTATGTCCCTTGCTCGGGGCCATGGAGACACTGCGGCCAGTACGGCGGCGCCTCTGTCTGAAGAAGGGGAAGTGACCTCCGGCCTCCAGGCTCTGGCCGTGGAGGATACCGGAGGCCCCTCTGCCTCGGCCGGTAAGGCCGAGGACGAGGGGGAAGGAGGCCGAGAGGAGACCGAGCGTGAGGGGTCCGGGGGCGAGGAGGCGCAGGGAGAAGTCCCCAGCGCTGGGGGAGAAGAGCCTGCCGAGGAGGACTCCGAGGACTGGTGCGTGCCCTGCAGCGACGAGGAGGTGGAGCTGCCTGCGGATGGGCAGCCCTGGATGCCCCCGCCCTCCGAAATCCAGCGGCTCTATGAACTGCTGGCTGCCCACGGTACTCTGGAGCTGCAAGCCGAGATCCTGCCCCGCCGGCCTCCCACGCCGGAGGCCCAGAGCGAAGAGGAGAGATCCGATGAGGAGCCGGAGGCCAAAGAAGAGGAAGAGGAAAAGTAAAGGCACACCCTTACACCTTGTCCCGGGGCCCTCACCCTTAACTATGTTCACCTGTCCCAGACCACACATGCCCACGGAATTTGATTTTGATGATGAGCCAGTGACACCAAAGGACTCCCTGATTGACCGGAGACGCACCCCAGGTACAAACGAAGAGGAAACAGTTGGGGGAGGTCCTTCCATGTATCTTACCTTCCTCTTCTCCAGGAAGCTCAGCCCGGAGCCAGAAACGGGAGGCCCGCCTGGACAAGGTGCTGTCGGACATGAAGAGACACAAGAAGCTGGAGGAGCAGATCCTTCGTACCGGGAGGGACCTCTTCAGCCTGGACTCGGAGGACCCCAGCCCCGCCAGCCCCCCACTCCGATCCTCCGGGAGTAGTCTCTTCCCTCGGCAGCGGAAATACTGATTCCCACTGCTCCTGCCTCTAGGGTGCAGTGTCCGTACCTGCTGGAGCCTGGGCCCTCCTTCCCCAGCCCAGACATTGAGAAACTTGGGAAGAAGAGAGAAACCTCAAGCTCCCAAACAGCACGTTGCGGGAAAGAGGAAGAGAGAGTGTGAGTGTGTGTGTGTGTTTTTTCTATTGAACACCTGTAGAGTGTGTGTGTGTGTTTTCTATTGAACACCTATAGAGAGAGTGTGTGTGTTTTCTATTGAACATCTATATAGAGAGAGTGTGTGAGTGTGTGTTTTCTATTGAACACCTATTCAGAGACCTGGACTGAATTTTCTGAGTCTGAAATAAAAGATGCAGAGCTATCATCTCTTAAAAGGAGGGGCTGTAGCTGTAGCTCAACAGTTAGGCCCCACTTGAAGGGAGAGGCAGAATTGTACTCACCCAGATTGGAAAATGAAAGCCAGATGGGTAGAGGTGCCCTCAGTTAGCACCTGTCCCATCTCGGGCCCTCCAACTCCTCCCAGTCCCACTCCAGTGCAGCCAGCTGGCTCCAAGGTAGAAACCCATGAGCACTCAGGGAGCAGTGTGCCTTCAGCTGCAGCAGAAGCAGCCCGGAGGATAAAATGAGAACCAGCTGCACACGGGCCCTTTAACTCCCAAGCCCCACCCCTGGGCTTGGCCTGCCTTGCCCTGCCGGGAAGTGATCCCCAAGGCAGGGTGAGAGTTCCCCATCTGAGGCGTTTGTTGCAGCTACCTGCACTTCTAGATGTGAGTACATTGTACTAGCCCCCCAAACCCCAAATCAGGGGCAGATCTTTGTATCCCTTGAGGCTCTCTTTAGTCCTGTCTTGCTTTGAAGGGCCTTGCTTCTGCTGGGGCAGGGAAAACATGTCTGAATCAGAGTGGGGAAGGAGGATGGGTGGTGGCTTTGCTTTTGGAGGTTTCACTTTCCAATAGTTGGGAGTCTTCTGGGTTTTGAAGTAAAGGCAGATTAACACCAACACCGGTCCCCCACCCCCCTGCAACTCTCAGGCCTCTCTCTGACTTCAGGGTCCCACCTGGGAAATCAGGTGGGGAACCTTACAGGGTCATTCAGACCCCATCTTAGCCCTAGATCGGTGCTTGCTCTACTCACCTGCACTGTCCTGGGGACCTGGGCTCTGGCCTGTCACCTTGAGCTCCAAGAATGTGACCTGTACCCATTCAGGCCCCTTAACTCTGACAGATGAGGGTTTCTTACTCCTCCATGCAGGGCTGGGCCAGCTGTTGGTCTCAGTCGATCATTCAGGAAGTCATTAGCAGAGTGATTTCCAGAAGGCGTAGAATTTAGTGACCAAGGTTCTTTCCTTTTTGGGAGGAGAAAGTGAAAACTAGGATGCTCAGCTGGACCCACCAGCCTGAGATTCTGGGGATTTTAGAGCTGTCCCTTGGGGAGCCAAGCACTTGGGGGTGGAGGTGATAGCGAGGCTGATGGCCCCTGTGTTCTCAGCTCTCTGCCTGGGTAGCCCCTGGGTGATGGGGGAGAGGCCAGCTGTCACGTGGGGTATCAGGTGGCTCTGCCAGAAACTCCCTTGGCACACAGAGCACTGGGTCGGCCCTCGGGTGTGGCTGTTTGGGCAGGACAGCCCTCTGTATGTAGCCTTGAGCAGGTAGGGGGGCCACCTTGAGTGGGTGGCCCAGAGACAGCCTCAGGGCTCCAAGGTAACGGGGTGCTCAGGTTATCTTGGGTGCTGCCCTCCCAGGTTCTGGGGGAGCAGAGGCTGGGCGCTGGCCCAACTTACAGGAAACACTCACCTTTGAACTGCCATTAGCACCATCTGGGCAGTACACAGCCCCACCCAGGTCCTCTAGTTCTTGTTCTCGGCTTAGAATCTTTGTGTTTCTGCCTGAGAAGCCACTGCCTCCTAGTTTGTGGTCTCTACAGTTATAGCCAGGTTGGACTTCCGGCTCCGTCCTTTGATAACTGTGTGCTCTTGGGCAAATTTCTTAACTTGCAGGTTCTTGTGAGGATAACATGAGTTAATTGAGGGCACTTAACACTACCTGGCACAGATTAAGCTCATCTGAAGTGGGAGCTGTTACTTAGGGGCGTTTGCCTAGAACACAGGGTCCAGAGGCTCTCTCCCGGAAACTTAGACCCAGTGAGTCAGAAGTGAGGCCTGCAAAAAGCAGCAGGAGTGGGGTTAAGAATTCCAGCCTAGGGCTGGATGCGGTGGCTCAGGCCTGTAATCCCAGTACTTTGGGAGGCCCGAATGGGAGGATGGCTTGAGGCCAGGAGTTCCAGACCAGCCTGAGCAACATAGCGAGACCCTGTCTCTGTTTGTGTGTGTGTGGTTGGGGTTTTGTTTTTTTTTTTTTTTTAAAGAATTATAGCTCAGTCCTATGATTAGGCAAGTTGAGAAAATATTGATGAAGATCAGGGGTGCTGAAGCCTGGTTCCTGGGGTCGCTTCTGATCTAGGCGGTTCTTGCCTCTGGTGACTGGTGTTAATTGGCAGGAGTGGGAGGAGGGAGGACAAGTGGAAGTCTAGGCTGGCTGAGCTGTTCTGTCTCGAAAAGTTCCTAAAACTGTGCTGCTTTAAAAAAAAAAAAAGTAATTTATGAGACACATTCTCAATTTCCATTAATCATCTCCTAAAGGGGGTAAACCAGGAAGCCGCTGGGTGAAAACAGGCTGTTGGCAATTCCTGAGTCATGTGACCCATTCTCTAAAGACTAGAATATTTAACTTAAATCAGTGAGAAACTCTGTGAAGTTGTGTCCTTGTTTATACCAAACTT